ATAATAAACCTGAATGAATGGGCCAGAGGCAGAGTGATGAATAATGGAAAAATAGGGACCGGGGGCAAGGGAGGTAACGGACAGGAGTTCATGGATCCAAAACATGATGGCTAATTAGAGAAGGGCCGGAAGAACGACGAAAGTGAGCAGGCAGGCTGGAGCTAAAAGTAGTCTGGGCAATGAAGCTCAAATGAATGGGGCAGAGGCATGATGGGTAATGGGAGAGGAATGAATGGGCCAAAGATAGAAGCCGCAGTGACGCGAGGAACAAGAGGCATGATGGGTAACGAAAGGGGTGGGTCTAAGGCAACTGTTTCGCTAAGAGGTGATGAGGGCATTGTGGGTAACGAGGAGCAGCGCAGGGTTCGCAGAACAGATTAGAATTCTCCCGAGGCACTCTGGGAAGGGCCAGCACTTCCGGTTTTAGGTCGGCTACTCCGAACCAGAGGTGGGGTGGGGGCCCGGCTGCCGCGGTGCCTGGTGGGACGCGAGGCCTGACCTTGCTGCCTAGCCGCCTCTGCCGCGCAACCCACCTTTACCTGTCCTTCGACCCTGGAACGTTAGCCAATGAGAGTACCAAGCTGATACGCCACCAAGGTCGACCCCGTACACGCTGGAGCCAATCAAAATGCTGCAAGGGTCAAAGCCGACCAATTATCACAGCAACCTCGCCGCGGGGCGGAATCAAAAGAGGGCCTCCTCCAGGAGAGAGGCGGGGCGATGCCTCAGCGGGCGTGGCAAAATGCTCAGCACAGACCAATGGCGGGTTAGCACCGGAACCCGCGGCGACGCGAGCCAATAGGCGCAGGCGCTGCGAGCCAATGGGAAGGGTGGGAGGGGCGCCGTGGCTACCCTGCGAGTGAGAACCAATACAAAAGGACATTTCAGGGAAAGTGGGCGGGACTTTATGCACAAGTCCAATGGGAAGACCGAGTCTTGACGCTGGTGGGCGGGCCTCAGGGCACACTAAACCAATGGGCTAGGTGGGGCGGGGCGACGGTGGTGGCGGCGGCGGCAGCGGGTTCGGTTGCGCGTGGCGCACGGGGTGGGAGCGGAGCCCAGGCCGGGAGCAGGCGCCGCCGCCAGTGAGAACCGGGGCCGGAGCCGGGTGCGGATTCCCTGACCTCTGCCCTCTGACCTCTCCCCTAGCAGGCGACCATGGGGAACGTGTTGGCTGCCAGCTCGCCGCCCGCAGGGCCGCCACCGCCGCCTGCGCCGGCCCTCGTGGGGCTGCCGCCACCTCCGCCCTCGCCGCCGGGCTTCACGCTGCCGCCGCTGGGAGGCAGCCTGGGCGCCGGCACCAGTACGAGTCGAAGTTCGGAACGGACCCCCGGGGCTGCAACCGCCAGCGCCTCAGGGGCCGCCGAGGATGGGGCCTGCGGCTGCCTGCCCAACCCGGGCACATTCGAGGAGTGCCACCGGAAGTGCAAGGGTGAGGGGCGAGGGGCCCCCGCTGGGCTGCGAGAGTGGAGTGTGACAGCGTTTCTCTTCTCCAGAGCTGTTTCCCATTCAGATGGAGGGTGTCAAGCTCACAGTCAACAAAGGGTTGAGTAACCATTTTCAGGTGAGCCTTCCTGGTGTCCTTACCCACCAGAGCAGTATCGTCACAGCTCTCGCTTTCCTTCCAGGTCAACCACACAGTAGCCCTCAGCACAATCGGGGAGTCCAACTACCACTTCGGGGTCACATATGTGGGGACAAAGCAGCTGAGTCCCACAGAGGTGAGCTTCCTTTTTCATCCATTCATTGTATCCTCTGACCCCTTCCGTTCTCTCTGCCTCACAGGCGTTCCCTGTACTGGTGGGTGACATGGACAACAGTGGCAGTCTCAACGCTCAGGTCATTCACCAGCTGGGCCCCGGTCTCAGGTCCAAGATGGCCATCCAGGTGAGTGGGGCACGGAGGCTGCTGCTCCCCTCGGAGCCGCCCTCACACCCCCTCCTCTCCACAGACCCAGCAGTCGAAGTTTGTGAACTGGCAGGTGGACGGGGAGTATCGGGGCTCTGACTTCACAGCAGCCGTCACCCTGGGGAACCCAGACGTCCTCGTGGGTTCAGGTAAGAGGCGGAGGGCTTGGAGGGTGGTCACATGGGTGGAAACTGATCGTCATTTTGCCCACAGGAATCCTCGTAGCCCACTACCTCCAGAGCATCACGCCTTGCCTGGCCCTGGGTGGAGAGCTGGTCTACCACCGGCGGCCTGGAGAGGAGGGCACTGTCATGTCTCTAGCTGGGAAATACACATGTGAGCCTGGCGCCTGGGTCCGAGGGTGGAGGTGAGACCCCGCCTCCACCCCACTCTCTGACAGTGAACAACTGGTTGGCAACGGTAACGTTGGGCCAGGCGGGCATGCACGCAACATACTACCACAAAGCCAGTGACCAGGTGAGTGGGTGCAGGGACTAGCTGGTGCTGCCCTAATTCTCATGTGTTGCTCCGGCCCCTCCAGCTGCAGGTGGGTGTGGAGTTTGAGGCCAGCACAAGGATGCAGGACACCAGCGTCTCCTTCGGGTACCAGCTGGACCTGCCCAAGGCCAACCTCCTCTTCAAAGGTAAAGGTCTCGGTTCCCCTACGCGGGAAACATCAACTCTGAGTGGATGTGTGGGCCACCACAGGTGCTGGAGGACAGTGTGCTGCCACCCTGTGGGCCTCCACATTACCAGGGAACACTTGTTAAAAGGTAGGTGGGGCCGGGTGCGGTGGCTCACGCCTGTAATCCCAGCACTTTGGGAGGCCAAGGCGGGCCGAGGTAAGGAGATTGAGACCATCCTGGCTAACACGGTGAAACTCCGTCTCTACTAAAAATACAAAAACAAAATTAGCCGGGTGTGGTTGCGGGTGCCTATAGTCCCAACTACTGAGGCTGAGGCGGGAAAATGGTATGAACCCAGGAGGCGGAGCTTGCGGTGAGCCGAGATCGTGCCACCGCACTCCAGCCTGGGTGACAGAGCAAGACTCCATCTCAAAAAAAAAAAAGTAGGTGGACAACCCTCTACTATGTTTTATGCTTGGAAAAAAAAAGTAGGTAGAGCAGCCAGGCGTGGTGACTCACGCCTGTAATCCCAGCATTTTGGGAGGCCAAGCCAGGTAGAATACTTGAGGCCAGGAGTTGGAGACCAGCCTGGCCAACGTGGTGAAATCCCCTCTCTACTAAAAGTACAAAAATTAGCCAGGTGTGGTAGCGTGCTGCAACTGTAGTCCCCGCTACTTAGGAGGCTGAGGCACAAGAATCACTTGAACCTGGGAGGCGGAGGTTGCAGGGAGTTGAGACTGCACCACTGCACTCCAGCCTGGGTGACAGAGTGAGACTCCATCTCCAAAAAAAATAAAATGAAATAAATAAATAAATGTTAAAAAAAATCTGGTGGAGCATCTGATGGGTGTTTGGGCCAAGCTGGAGCTTTGTCCATCCCCTCTTATTTTTCTGCACTTGACTCTCTTATTTTTCTGAGACTGGTCTCCCTCTGTCGCCCAGGCTAGAGTGCAGCAGTGCAACTGCGGCTCACTGCAGCCTCCACCTCCCGGGCTCAAGCAGCCTTCCCACCTCAGCCTCCTGAGTAGCTAGGACCACAGGTGTATGCCACCAGGCCCAGCTAATTTTTTTGATAGTTTTGGGAGACATGGGGGTTTCACCATGTTGCCCAGGCTGGTCTCGAACTCCTGGACTCAAGCCTTGGCCTCCCAAAGTGCTGGGATTATAGGTGTGAGCCACCACACCCAGCCAGGGTAGAAGGCACTTTGGAAGCCTCGAGCCTGCCCCATTCATCTTACGTTAGTGGAAACTGAGGCTTCCAGAGGTTTCAAGGTCACAACTAAATCCAGAACCTCATCTCAGGCACACTGGTCGTAGTCCCAATGTCCAGTCTTAAGTCTTCTTGGATATCTGTGGCTCACAGATTTTGGGTGTTTGAGCCTCCTGCTGAGCACTGCTGGGGCCACAGCGGTGACCAGCCCTGTCTTCACGGGACTCAGTGAGAGGAACAGATTCATCCGCAGAGTGGGCAGGACTAGGTTGGGGGAACCCAGGGGTCTAGAGGGCTTTTCAGAGGGCAGGGGTCACTGAGCGGAGAGCAGAGGAGGAGTGAGCCATTTGCTCCAGCGTGAAGTTGTTGGTGTGATGGGGTTTCAGGGTGGCAGGAGCAGTGTGGTTAAAGGTCTGGAAGCTGTCGGCATGTGGCTGGTATCCAAGGTGGCCAGGAACTCTGCATGGATATGGTGGGAAGCTGGCACGCCTCTCACCTCAGCTCTTCCCTGCAGGCTCTGTGGATAGCAACTGGATCGTG